AGGTGTAAGAAGGACGATTCCAGGAACCTAAGGCTTTGTTACTCTGCCCCATTTTCAATGAAGGGTAGGAGGGAGTTAGACAGGGGTTGGGGCGGGGCCAGTGAGCAGGATGCCTGGGTCTCCAGTTCCTGCCAGTGAGTCCCTAGGCCTCCATCTCTCTCCCTTGCTGTACCACCTTCACCACCATCCATGCGACCCCAAGAGCCTTAATGACTCTAGAAGAGACTCCAGGCAGGGGAAGCTGAAAGGACCTTTCACTCCCTACTTTTGGCCAGGGCCTTCTGTGCCACCTGCCAAGACCAGCAGGTAAAGTGGGAGGATGAGGGCGTGGAGAAAGGGTGGACATAGACCAAAGTGCAAAACTCCACCCTAGAATTAAGGAGAGAACATGAGTCTTGACAGGAGGTGTCCTTAGACTGGGGAAAATAGGTCTAAAAGGAAAGAGGAACGTGAAGAAGGTGGGGAGATTGTCTCAAGCAGGGTAGAGCCCGGGGCGGGAGGGAGGTGTTTGGTCAGGTTGTGGAGTTTGGGACTCTGGGCTTGCCCCCGTGGGATCTCCTGAGTGTGAAGTCAGTGGTGGATGGAAGGGAGTTGGTTAGGGAAGTTCAGGATGGCAGCAATCAGGAGAGAATGAGACGTTGGTTGGGTGCCCAACTGCCGAGCTGTTCTGTTAGCGGCCCGCCCGGTATCTTGGTCTCCCAGGTTTGGGATGAAGGGAGAGGCTGTGAGTGATTAGAAAGAAGGGAAAATAGAAGCAGAGCTGCCGCCGGCGCGGGAAGAAGATGAGGAGCGCAGCAAATGGAGAAAATGTGTCCAAAGCCCCGGACATATTCGAGGGAGGGTGGAGCAGGTTATGGTGAACTGGAAACCTAGAAACGGGCCTCTCCAACTTCGAAGTTCCCAGAGTCGGGGGCGCCGGGCGCGGGCGCGGCGGGCAGGCTGGGGTGGGGGGCGGGCAGCTATGTCGTCAGGAACGGGGCGGCCCCGCTGCGGCCGCGTCTGCCTGGCCCGTCCCCTCCAGCCCAGCTCGGGCTCCAGCTCCAGCGCCGGCGCTTCAGCTGCGACCGCGAGCCCTCTCAAGCAAGGTAGAGACCCCGCGAGCCCCCCAGCGCCCCACCCTCCCCCATCGGAAAAGGACAGGGGTAGGGAAGCCGAGGACCCACGGGCTGCGTTCGTGCTGCTGGGTCGGGAAGGAGGAAGCGTGACAGCTGGAGCGGGTATCGAGAAGGGTCTGCGCTGGGACGCGGGGCTGAGTCTGAATCTCACTTTTCACCTTGATAGGAGAAATGAGCCTTCCTGAGGAAGAATGGCAAATATTACTGGGCATCTCTTCAGCCTCAGCACAGACAAGCCCACATCCCCCAACCATGCCAGTATCGTAACTTCCTCCTATACTACGCAATGACACCCTCTACACACACACACACACGCACACACACACACACACACACACACACACACAACCCCCTCAGCCAGGTGTAGCACTGCAGTCTTCAGTGTTTGTGGAGGCTTAATAAGTTTTGAGGCTTCAAGCAAATGATTCCCTCTTGAGGGCTACCTACTAGCAGCAACGGTCAGGGAGAGGAGGAGGATACAGTCTATGATGTGATTAAGGAATTCAGAAGTCCAGGTAATCAGGCCTGGGCCCTCAAATTCGGGGCTGAAAAATGGTTCTCATTCTCCCCATTTTGCAGATATAACTTCCCCAAGTCACACAGTGGTATCAGAGCTAAGAATGGGACCCAGATATGACTGATCTAGTTCTGTTCCAAAACCGTGCTGTATTATATTAACGTAAGATATGTTATTATCATTACTGAATCAAGTTCCCACTGTACGCTCTGTCACCTTTCCCCAGGCCTACCCTCTGAAGAGGTCCAAGCAACGGAAGTACTACTACGAAGCTGCCTTTCTGGCCATCCTTGAGAAAAATAGACAGATGGCCAAGGAGAGGGGCCTAATAAGCCCCAGTGATTTTGCCCAGCTGCAAAAATACATGGAATGTGAGTCTTCCTGTCAGGCCTTCAGTTCTGGAAATGCTGTTCTCTTACTCTCTCTACACCCTAGACTCCACCAAAAAGGTCAGTGATGTCCTAAAGCTCTTCGAGGATGGCGAGATGGCTAAATATGTCCAAGGAGATGTGAGTGGCAGCTGGGAAATCTTCTTCTTGATACTCCCCAGGATAATGCTCACTCTCATTATAGGCCATTGGGTACGAGGGATTCCAGCAATTCCTGAAAATCTATCTCGAAGTGGATAATGTTCCCAGACACCTAAGCCTGGCACTGTTTCAATCCTTTGAGACTGGTCACTGCTTAAATGAGACAAATGTGACAAAAGGTATGGTCAAGCAGGTAGGACTGGGCTAAGCCCCCTGACTTCTGATCTGCTTTTTTGTAACCAGATGTGGTGTGTCTCAATGATGTTTCCTGCTACTTTTCCCTTCTGGAGGGTGGTCGGCCAGAAGACAAGTTAGAATGTGAGTTGCCCTTCTGAAGTGAGGTGGCAGGGACTGACCCTGGCCCCCCTAAAACACCCCACAGTCACCTTCAAGCTGTACGACACGGACAGAAATGGGATCCTGGACAGCTCAGTGAGTTGGGGACCCTGTATGCTGGGCAAGGGTATGGCTGTGGCTCTTGCCCTTTTTGCTCCAGGAAGTGGACAAAATTATCCTACAGATGATGCGAGTGGCTGAATACCTGGATTGGGATGTGTCTGAGCTGAGGCCGGTAAGGCAGCTCTTCCTTCATGTCCCTTCTTGATACTGAAAGTCCCTTTCCACTCTGTGCTCAGATTCTTCAGGAGATGATGAAAGAGATTGACTATGATGGCAGTGGCTCTGTCTCTCAAGCTGAGTGGGTCCGGGCTGGGGCCACCACCGTGCCACTGCTAGTGCTGCTGGGTCTGGAGATGGTGAGTAGGAGAGACTTTGGGGGATGAGTAAGGACACTCCCTAGCATCTACTGTGCCTTCCTAGACTCTGAAGGACGACGGACAGCACATGTGGAGGCCCAAGAGGTTCCCCAGACCAGTCTACTGCAATCTGTGCGAGTCAAGCATTGGTCTTGGCAAACAGGGACTGAGCTGTAACCGTGAGTAATGGGAGCTGGGAGGTAGGGGAAGACTAAGCCTCCCAACTTCTTCCTTCTCCCTCAGTCTGTAAGTACACTGTTCACGACCAGTGTGCCATGAAAGCCCTGCCTTGTGAAGTCAGCACCTATGCCAAGTCTCGGAAGGACATTGGTGTGAGTGATCTCATGCCTCCACCCCCAACATCCTGCCAGACAAGGAACTGCCTTTCTCCCCAAGGTCCAATCACATGTGTGGGTGCGAGGAGGCTGTGAGTCCGGGCGCTGCGACCGCTGTCAGAAAAAGATCCGGATCTACCACAGTCTGACCGGGCTGCATTGTGTATGGTGCCACCTAGAGGTCAGTTTGGGAGCCATCCCTTCTGGGTGCGTCGTGATCTCTCTGTGCCCACCTCGTCTTTCAGATCCACGATGACTGCCTGCAAGCGGTGGGCCATGAGTGTGACTGTGGGCTGCTCCGGGATCACATCCTGCCTCCATCTTCCATCTATCCCAGTGTCCTGGTGAGACCCTCGGCAGCAGCGGGGAGGGGACACTTTTCTTCCCTCTACTTTCTTCCCCTCCCAGGCCTCTGGACCGGATCGTAAAAATAGCAAAACAAGCCAGAAGACCATGGATGATTTAAATTTGAGCACCTCTGAGGCTCTGCGGGTACAGGGCTGAGAGTCTTGGGCTTCATGATGTTCTTTGTCCTTATTTTCTTCCCCCAATGCAGATTGACCCTGTTCCTAACACCCACCCACTTCTCGTCTTTGTCAATCCTAAGAGTGGCGGGAAGCAGGGGCAAAGGTGAGGAGAAATATATTGGGTCTTCTAAGATGCTGCCATGAACTTTTCTTTTTCCCACACACAGGGTGCTCTGGAAGTTCCAGTATATATTAAACCCTCGACAGGTGTTCAACCTCCTAAAGGATGGTCCTGAGATAGGGTGAGCACAGGTTAGGGACTGTATCACAGTGTCTTCTTCATATTCTCTCTCCCCTTTGTCTCAGGCTCCGATTATTCAAGGATGTTCCTGATAGCCGGATTTTGGTGTGTGGTGGAGACGGCACAGTAGGCTGGATTCTAGAGACCATTGGTCAGTGCAGGGAGGGGCGTGGGGAAGGTATTCACTCCATCCTTCTCTTCACCTGCCTCCGCAGACAAAGCTAACTTGCCAGTTTTGCCTCCTGTTGCTGTGTTGCCCCTGGGTACTGGAAATGATCTGGCTCGATGCCTAAGATGGGGAGGAGGTAAGTGGTTAGAAATTGTTTTGCTGTAGGCTGCTCAGTGCTAACCTGTCTTCTCCACTCCTAGGTTATGAAGGACAGAATCTGGCAAAGATCCTCAAGGATTTAGAGATGAGTAAAGTGGTACATATGGATCGATGGTCTGTGGAGGTGATACCTCAACAAACTGAAGAAAAAAGTGACCCAGTCCCCTTTCAAATCATCAATAACTACTTCTCTATTGGCGTGGTCAGTGGAATGGGGCCTGGGGAGAAGGGAGACTGTACTGACCTTCATGTCCCGAACTCTCCAGGATGCCTCTATTGCTCATCGATTCCACATCATGCGAGAGAAATATCCGGAGAAGTTCAACAGCAGGTTAGGGAAAGGAGGGGGCAGTGTGGGCATACCCCTACTGGGCCTTGTGTTGGGGCTGACACAGAATGAAGAACAAGCTATGGTACTTCGAATTTGCCACATCTGAATCCATCTTCTCAACATGCAAAAAGCTGGAGGAGTCTTTGACAGTTGAGGTGTGTGTAATAAGACTTAACCCTACATCCTTTCCCTAACTGGGACTGTGCCCCCTCCTCTCAGATCTGTGGGAAACCGCTGGATCTGAGCAACCTGTCCCTAGAAGGCATCGCAGTGCTAAACATCCCTAGCATGCATGGTGGCTCCAACCTCTGGGGTGATACCAGGAGACCCCATGGGGATATCTATGGGATCAACCAGGCCTTAGGTGCTACAGCTAAAGTCATCACCGACCCTGATATCCTGAAAACCTGTGTACCAGGTGAGAGGAGCAGCCTTGGGAGCTGAGTGGGCATGTAAAACTTTACTCCCTACTTCGTCCCCAGACCTAAGTGACAAGAGACTGGAAGTGGTTGGGCTGGAGGGTGCAATTGAGATGGGCCAAATCTATACCAAGCTCAAGAATGCTGGACGTCGGCTGGCCAAGTGCTCTGAGATCACCTTCCAGTAAGGAAGACTCCACCAGGGTCCCTGAGGGAGGAAATCACCAATGTTCCTTGGCCTCCTATAGCACCACAAAAACCCTTCCCATGCAAATTGACGGAGAACCCTGGATGCAGACGCCCTGTACAGTGAGTATTGACGATCCCAGCCAAAAATTAAACCTGCCTCTGAATGTGCTCCCTTCCCTTCCAGATCAAGATCACCCACAAGAACCAGATGCCCATGCTCATGGGCCCACCCCCCCGCTCCACCAATTTCTTTGGCTTCTTGAGCTAAGGGGGACACCCTTGGCCTCCAAGCCAGCCTTGAACCCACCTCCCTGTCCCTGGACTCTACTCCCGAGGCTCTGTACATTGCTGCCACATACTCCTGCCAGCTTGGGGGAGTGTTCCTTCACCCTCACAGTATTTATTATCCTGCACCACCTCACTGTTCCCCATGCGCACACACATACACACACCCCAAAACACATACATTGAAAGTGCCTCATCTGAATAAAATGACTTGTGTTTCCCCTTTGGGATCTGCTAAGTAAGTGGTACACTTCCTTCTTTTATACCTTC